CCGTCCTAAGCTTCGCCTCCCAGAGTCCGCGCACCGCCTGGCCATGTGCTAGGACATAGTCAACGCCCCGCCCCTGCCCCGCCTCCTGAGCCCTTCTCTGGGCCTGGCCTTAGCCCCGCCCTAAGACCTGTCTCCTGGGCTCTGCTCTGGGTCCCGCCTCCTGAATCCAATGGCGTTTATCCGCGCCCTAATGCCCGCCTCCAGGACTCTTATCCTGCCCCCACGCAAGGCACCGCCTCCAGGACGCCACCAACCTGGACGCTTCCGAAGCCCAGCTTCCAGGATCGCCCTATCCTGGCCCTGCCCCAGGAACCGCCAACCTGGACTCTACCCAGGACCTGCCCCGATGTCGCTTATCCTGGCCCTACCCCAGGCCCCGCCCTCCTAACGCTCATCTTGGCCCCGCCCTAGAGTCCGCCCCCAGGACGCACCTCCTGACCCTATCCCCAGGCCCCGCCCCCTCTCTGCCCCCGCGCTCTGCCCTCGGCCCGCCCCCTCTTCAGTCCAGGCCCGGCTTCCTCCAGGTCTCCCGGCAACGGCTGCGGCCTCGCCCACGTTATGGCGCCCGAGGAGAACGCGGGGACCGAACTCTTGCTGCAGGGTTTTGAGCGCCGCTTCCTGGCGGTGCGCACACTGCGCTCCTTCCCCTGGCAGGTGGGCGGCGGGGCGAGCGGAGAGGCCCGCGGGGGTCGCGGGAGTCCAGGGGCAGACGGGATGGGTCTCCGTGCTGAAACCCCCGGCGCTCCGGCCACGTGAGTTCCTGGGCTCTCCTCGGTCAGGGCCGCGAGACCCGGTCCCCGTCCCTGGGGCCTGGCCAGAGTCGCTCGCACCCCTTCTGCCCCGCGAGCTGGCGGCGGAAGCTGGGGGCGTCTCCACCGCCTTAGGGGGTAGACGCGCGCTCGGTGTGGGGTACGGTTCACGATCATTTTCACGACTTTTTAAAGGCAGTAATCGTTCTGGTCACTGGGACACAGCTGCACTCGCCCATTCTAAAAAGTCAGCGCCCTCAGGCCCGCAGGTAACCACCTCCTCCTGAGCGCGGTGACCAGGTCACAGGCTGTCCCTCGTGCCTCAGTGTTCTCATCTGTATGTCGAGCACTGCACAGAATCGGCTCATGCGCTGAGGCTTTCACGCCTGTGATGGAAGAGACAGAGAAGGGGGTGGCCTCTCCTCTCCCTGGGGACCTGCCATTCTCAGCACAGGCACATGGCAGGCAGCAGCCTCCCTTCTGCCAGCAGAGGGGCTTAATGCACCCCGTTCCATTTGTAATTCATGTGCATTGAGCTCACTGGATGAGTCAGTTGGGATATATATTCCTCCCTGGGTCTGCCCCATTTTATGGGGTGTTGCTTAATCATTTGTGTTATTCCATTGACATAAAATATTTAGCACTCAGAGATCATTTCTGGTCAGGAGAAATGTGTGCATTTTTAACCCAAAATAGAAACCTTCATAAAAGCATCATAGGTCTCCATTCAATATTGACTATAATTGTTCACATGCCCACACTGAATGCTAACTTGGGCTCACCCTCAACACCCACCAGGTGGGTACTATTATTATCACTCACATTTGACCAGAGGGATTGTTTGATTAGGGTGAAGTAGTTGAGAGTTCAGACCCAGGAGACAGCCTGCCTGCTTCGAATCCTGGCCCAACCCCTGGCCCTGTGTGACCTTGGGCAAGTGACTGTATCTCTCTGTGCTATTGTTTTCTTATTAATAAAATGGGGGATATAATGATACCTACCTCTTAGGGTTGTTCTCAGCGTTGAGTACAAATGCCTGCGGATCAGTGCCTGGCTCATGGTAAATGCATGTCGGTGTTAGCTAGTGTTTTCTTCAGTCTCAAAATGTTTAATAAATGCCTTCCGTGAGCCAGGCACCATGGATCGGCAGTACCCATGATAGATGAGGCTCTGCTTGCATGGGAGAGCCAGAGAATAAATGAATAAACAAGAAAAGACCAGATGAGAGTGGCTTTAAAGCCAATAAAACAGGGAAATGGTGAATGGAGCAACTGGGGAGAAGTGTCACCAAAGTCAGGGAATCAGGGAAGCCTTCCCCAAAGAGGTGGCATTTGAACTGGGACCTGAGTGGTGAAGCAGCCAGCCATGGGAAGGGTTTGGGGAACAAGATATGCAAAGGCCCTGTTGTGGAAATAAGCCAGCTGTGGTTGAGGAACAACAGCAAGGCAGCCAGTGTGGCTGGAGTGGAGTGAGCAGGGTGGGCCAGTGGTGAGGGAGAACAGGCCAGAGAGGGGGATTAGCAGCAGGCCTTGTAGGGCCTTTTATGGCATAGAAGGAGCTCTGAAGCAATGAAGTGCCTTGCCATGTGTCACATACCAGCCGAGACAGTCTGCCTAACTCGGGAGCCAAAGCTCACTGCTGGGCTTGAGGCCCCTGTAAGAGGACAATGTAACCCAGGCTGGTATGGGCACATTCTGCATTTCCACTTAAACTCAGATGGCAAGCCCATCAAACCTTGGTGCCATGGCTGCCCTGGTAATTCCTGGCTGACCAGTGTAACCAGGGAGCTGGCCCATGACCTGGGTGGCAGCTGAGTAGCCAGGACTAATGCGACCAAGAGTCAGCCTTCTTCCTGTGACTCATCCAGGTGCACCCTGCGACATCTGAAGGTCAGGCTTTCAGCCGCTGTGGCTTCCACTTCCAACTGGCTCCACGTCCCCAGGGAGGGATCACATAGAGCTTTGCCAACACATTCTATTGCGTGTTTAATGTTCCTGTGAATGGGCCCTTGAGATTTCTCTCTCTCCCATCCACACAGAGCTTAGAGGCAAAGTTAAGAGACTCATCATATTCTGAGCTGCTGCGGGATATTTTGCAGAAGGTAAGAATCCCAGAGTCCCTGGGACTCATGATTCAAGCAACCAACGTTCTGTCCTTTGCCGTAGACTGTGAGGCATCCTGTGTGTGTGAAGCACCCGCCGTCAGTCAAGTATGCCTGGTTCTTTCTCTCAGAACTCATCAAAAAGGTCAGTTATAGGCAGTGTCCGCCCAGTAGCTGTTCCCTACCAAGTGGAATAATTTTTTTTTTAGAGACAAGATCTCTGTTGCCCAGGCTGTCCTCGAACTCCTGGGCTCAAGCAGTCCTCCCACGTCAGCCTTTAGAGTAGCTGGAACTATTCGACACACACCACCACGCCCAACGAAGTGAGTATTTTATATACCAGCTGGCCGGTATTATACCATTCCATCCCAAATCTCCCCTCCAAACTTGGTGAAAATCATCTGGCCATTTTTACAGATTAGAACGAAAGCAAACAAGCTCTCACTCTGTCTGCCCCCAGCACGAGGCTGTCCACACGGAGCCTTTGGACAAACTGTACGAGGTGCTCGCGGAGACTCTGATGGCCAAGGAGTCCACCCAGGGCCACCGGAGCTATTTGCTGGTATGAGAAAGGCACCCTCCTCCCCCTCACAGTGGACTGACTCTCTCGCCCTCTCTTGGTGCAGTCCTCAGGAGGCTCGGTCACACTCTCCAAGAGCACAGCCATCATCTCCCACGGTACCACAGGCCTGGTCACATGGGATGCCGCCCTCTACCTTGCAGAATGGGCCATCGAGAACCCGGCAGCCTTGATTAACAGGTGACCTCGGGGCACAGGGCAGGGCACCGAGGGTCGAAAACACGGTCCCCTTTCCTCCCGCCAGGACTGTCCTAGAGCTTGGCAGTGGTGCCGGCCTCACAGGCCTTGCCATCTGCAAGATGTGCCGCCCCCGGGCATACATCTTCAGCGACCCTCACAGCCGGGTCCTCGAGCAGCTCCGAGGGAATGTCCTTCTCAATGGCCTCTCATTAGAGGCAGACATCACTGGCAACTTAGACAGCCCCAGGGTGACAGTGGCCCAGCTGGACTGGGACGTAGCAATGGTCCATCAGCTCTCTGCCTTCCAGCCAGATGTTGTCATTGCAGCAGGTAATGCCCAGCCCCGGGCATCCTGTGCAGGCTCCCTTTCAGTAACCTGAAACTTTCACTGTAGACGTGCTGTATTGCCCAGAAGCCATCGTGTCGCTGGTCGGGGTCCTGCAGAGGCTGGCTGCCTGCCGGGAGCACAAGCGGGCTCCTGAGGTCTACGTGGCCTTTACCGTCCGCAACCCAGAGACGTGCCAGCTGTTCACCACCGAGCTAGGTGAGCCCCCACGCCCACCCGGGCCTACATGGCCGCCATCCTCAAACACGTGCTTTGTTTCCAGGCCGGGATGGGATCAGATGGGAAGCAGAAGCTCATCATGACCAGAAACTGTTTCCCTATGGAGAGCACTTGGAGATGGCAATGCTGAACCTCACACTGTAGGACTCACACATGACTCCAAAGGGATTGTGAGAATCAAGTCACTCTCGTGGGAAGAATTTTTATATGGGAAAGTGGATAAAACTTTCATTGGACTGGAATGTTTGGAGATTATTAAATTCCAAATCAGGAATCAAAACTGCCCTCTAATAAGACATTAGCTGTCTAGGCGTGTGGGTGCCCCCTTTCTGCCAGCAGTTCTGGTTCTCAAGAAAATCATCATAAATCAGACATGAAAATTCTGGCTCCAAAAATAGCATTTTCTTTCTGCAAATAAAAACGTGTGTATCAAGGATGACGTTCCCCCAACGTGGACACACTCGGTTCCTCAGAAAGCCAAGCCCGCTGCAGCTGCCACATCCCTGGACACACTCGGTTCCTCACAAAGCCAAGCCCGCTGCAGCTGCCACATCCCAGGGCTTATGGTGCAGCAGGCGCTTTTTTCAAGACAGGAATGAAAGTGTTAGGAACATGGCAGAAAGGTGACACCTGGAGACCAAATGCAGGATGAGGAGTACTGCAGAGGTCACAGGGAAGTCACAGAACAGTAATACGCTAGCAGGGGCATGGGGCATGAAGAACAGAAGACAGGAAGCATTTCAGAGACTCCAAAGAAGAAATCAGGGCCAACCACAGCTTCCCGGGTCATTCACCAGGTGACACCACTGCCGTCATTTCAGCTTCTGGCCACTGGGAGGCGCTGCTCGAAAGGCTTTGCCCTGAGACTCCAAGAAGCTGCGGGAAGGACAGCAGGGGCCCTGGGGTTTTAGCCTCTGGCCCAGGAGTTATGTGTCCATAACCAAAGGGAGCACAGTCTGCACCCAGCTCTCATCCCATCAGAGCTGCTGAGACTCTTGCAGGTTCTTCCAGAACTGGTTTAGCTTGCCTGCAGGATCAGAAAAGTTTGAGAAAAGCATCTGCAAAATGCTAAAGAGCAGAGCTTAACTCATTGCCTGTCCCCACCCCATCCCAGGTCACCACTTGGATGACCCCAGGTCCCCGACCCAACAACAACCCCTCCCAAGTCCCTAACTCCCTCACTTGGACTTGAGACCCTTCACAACCCCCCTCACTTGGACTTGAGACCCTTCACAACCCAGCAGCGCTCCACCTCCAACTTGACATCATGCTTTCTGGAAACTTCCCCGTATGTCCCACTTTCCCACACTTGGTGCCCTGGAGCACCTTCCGGCCTCTACATGCTGTACGTTCCCCTGTGAGCACCCTCCTCTCGGCCTCTGGCCAACACAGTCCCACCCATCTGTGGGTAACAAGGGGGTGTGGGTGTTCTTTTCAGCCTTGCTAAACTGTCTGAATCAAGGATCACAAACTACAGCCTGCAGGCCAAATCCAGCCCACAGCCTGTGTTTGTGAATAAAGCTTTGTTGGAACAAAGCCACACCCCTTAATCTACAGATGATCTGTGGCTACTT